GTAGTTGGACCAGAGGGATTGCAGCTGGGCCAAACTCCATGTTCCATTGGCTATCAGGGTCAGCAGGCAGGCCAGGGGCCCAGACAGGCCAGTGGCTCCCAGAATTCAAGTTTAATTTCTCCTCCCACCTGTGTCCTGAGCTCCCCTTACTGGTTCCCTTGGACCACTGCATCTACTTAAGCCAGCATTTATTATGTTGTTATCATAAATGCCTCTTACACCTGAGACTTATAAATGTGACAAGCTCTTATTGTGAGATAGTAATCCATCTTTTTTCCCCATGAAATAATAATTCTAACGGGTGGTGATAGTACTTTTCCTTTCATTTTGAAGTGGAGAAGCTGGAGCTAAGTCATTAAGGACTTGACCCTGGACCCCACAGCCTTTTCTCCACAAAGCACAAAGCAGAGTGATGGTCCCAGGGATCCCACACAGCTCTAAGCTGGGGGCACTCACTGCTGGGCCACTAGTGACTCCCATTTTCTATCCTGGCTGACCCTCGCTATTGAAGAAGATCTGAGTCCTGCAGAAGGACAGCAAGGAGAAAAACAAGACACAGAACGGGACAGAGAAGAATAGAAAGCTGACTCAGATGAATTTTGTGATGCCAATGAGTCCTACTGCTGTTACCACCCCTTTTTCCACCACACCCTTCAGAGCAGTTATAGAACCACAAGCAACCCATAAATAGCAAAAGAAGTAACATCAGCTAGGAAGGCTTAAGGACTCCCAAGGGAGTTGGTGGCAAAAGTAGAAAGATCTCAAATCAGAGTCTGTGAACTGAACCTCTGCAGGCTTCCTGTTTTTAGATACTCTGTGTTGGGGTCACATGATAGTTTACAGGGTTATTAATTGGTTCCTTCTTTTTATTGCTGTAAAAGAAGGATATTTTCTTCCTACGTTTCCCCCTCCTTTACCGGAGAGGCGGAGTGCAAATGATATGAACAACGTCACTAGTTTTCTCCTAAATCTTATGAGCCCCGCCTCCCACAGTAGTTTCACTTCTCAGTTTAATCCGGTCTGAGTTAACTTCCTGACCCAGGAAGTGGCAGCAACAGAGGGGACTAGCAGCGAATATGTAAGTGTCTGAGCAGTGAAGGTTACGGAAAATCTCACCTCTTTCCTGCTCTTTCTTTCACCAGACTTTACACCAAATCTCAGAAGATTCAGAACTTAGATGAGTGGGGCCCAGGACAGGAACCCTGGAGCCTTGGAAGGAGGGGAGCCCCATCTCCCCAGAAGAGCAGTGACCCCAGCAGAGAGGGGCCTGGTGTATCACTGGAGGAAATAGCCTGCCAAGGAATACACGTCTTCAGAAGAAATTCTGTGTGGCTTCAAGAGACTGATCAAATTGTGAGAGGAAAACAGCCTACCCGGTAATTGTAGTTAAATTACTGTTTTTTATTCTAAACAACCTCAGCCTCAACTTCTTCCTTTTAGGTCCTCTTTTCTTCAATACAAAATGAGATAATAGGGGTTGGAAGGAAAACCTTCAAGACCTATGGAAGTCAGTTGCAGCCAGCTCATCACATAGAGGTGCAGGTGAGGTGTATTTTCATCACGGTGGAAAATTCTGGCTGCTTCATCTCCATCTCTAGAGCCAATATTGGAGCTTTTCAATAAAAGCTATGGCCTCAACCACCAGCACCAAGAAGATGATGGAGGAAGCCACCTGCTCCATCTGCCTGAGCCTGATGACGAACCCAGTAAGCATCAACTGTGGACACAGCTACTGCCACTTGTGTATAACAGACTTCTTTAAAAACCCAAGCCAAAAGCAACTGAGGCAGGAGACATTCTGCTGTCCCCAGTGTCGGGCTCCATTTCATATGGATAGCCTCCGACCCAACAAGCAGCTGGGAAGCCTCATTGAAGCCCTCAAAGAGACGGATCAAGAAATGTCATGTGAGGAACACGGAGAGCAGTTCCACCTGTTCTGCGAAGACGAGGGGCAGCTCATCTGCTGGCGCTGTGAGCGGGCACCACAGCACAAAGGGCACACCACAGCTCTTGTTGAAGACGTATGCCAGGGCTACAAGGTGAGTGTGTGGGCCCGGGAGCTTTGGTAAGTAATAGGCTTCACTTATCAAATTTTTCCTTCAGGAAAAGCTCCAGAAAGCTGTGACAAAACTGAAGCAACTTGAAGACAGATGTACGGAGCAGAAGCTGTCCACAGCAATGCGAATAACTAAATGGAAAGTAAGAATCTGACTTCATTGATCTCAAGCTATTCCACCTTTTGACCATACTTTCTTGACTCCAGGAGAAGGTACAGATTCAGAGACAAAAAATCCGGTCTGACTTTAAGAATCTCCAGTGTTTCCTACATGAGGAAGAGAAGTCTTATCTCTGGAGGCTGGAGAAAGAAGAACAACAGACTCTGAGTAGACTGAGGGACTATGAGGCTGGTCTGGGGCTGAAGAGCAATGAACTCAAGAGCCACATCCTGGAACTGGAGGAAAAATGTCAGGGCTCAGCCCAGAAATTGCTGCAGGTGAGGCTGTGTACTTGGAGTAGGGAAAAAAGCATGCTCACCTTTTCTTTTTGTTTCTTTATAGAATGTGAATGACACTTTGAGCAGGTAAGTCCTGTTTGAATGCAGGAGGGGAGGGGCTGAAGAAATCTCTCGCCTCTGCTTATTCTAGGAGTTGGGCTGTGAAGCTGGAAACATCAGAGGCTGTCTCCTTGGAACTTCATACTATGTGCAATGTTTCCAAGCTTTACTTCGATGTGAAGAAAATGTTAAGGAGTCATCAAGGTATGTTCACTAAAGAATTCCTGAATACTGTGATTATTTTTGTTTGTTTTGTTTTGTTTTGCAGTTAGTGTGACTCTGGATCCAGATACAGCTCATCACGAACTAATTCTCTCTGAGGATCGGAGACAAGTGACTCGTGGATACACCCAGGAGAATCAGGACACATCTTCCAGGAGATTTACTGCCTTCCCCTGTGTCTTGGGTTGTGAAGGCTTCACCTCAGGAAGACGTTACTTTGAAGTGGATGTTGGCGAAGGAACCGGATGGGATTTAGGAGTTTGTATGGAAAATGTGCAGAGGGGCACTGGCATGAAGCAAGAGCCTCAGTCTGGATTCTGGACCCTCAGGCTGTGCAAAAAGAAAGGCTATGTAGCACTTACTTCTCCCCCAACTTCCCTTCATCTGCATGAGCAGCCCCTGCTTGTGGGAATTTTTCTGGACTATGAGGCCGGAGTTGTATCCTTTTATAACGGGAATACTGGCTGCCACATCTTTACTTTCCCGAAGGCTTCCTTCTCTGATACTCTCCGGCCCTATTTCCAGGTTTATCAATATTCTCCTTTGTTTCTGCCTCCCCCAGGTGACTAAGGAAAAGAGCAGAAGCTCCTTGGTTTAACCAGCACAGAGAAAATAATATAAATCCCATAAGGGCAGACGTTTGGTCTGTTTTCTTCGCTGTCATTTCCTTAGTAGTTAGACTAGTGCTGAGATTTTAGTGGATATATAATTGATTTATGTTGAATATATGGACTTAGCAACTAAAAATACCACAGATGGTTAACCTGGACTGGGGCAAAGCAAGATAATAGTGATGATCGTATGTTGCTGTCTCCATCCGTCTTTAATGGGTCAGGGCTTTGATTTCCAAGGGTCTTCAGGTGATGAGTAGGGGTACCCACAAGTCAGAAGGTCTGCGTTCTCCTAGTTTGTTTGCTGCCATTTGAACTCATGTAGGGAATGAAAGAAAGCTGCAATTATCCGCCAACTGCATTTAAAACAAAACAAAACAGAAAAATCAAAATAACATTGACTCTTCCAACCACTGACATGTTGTTTAATAATCTAAGCGGCAGTCCTGGAGGCTACCAGACTTACTGAGTTCTACCTGAGAAACAGCCAAGCAAAGTGTGAGAGAAGGGTTAAGACTGGCTTACAATGAGATGCTTCAAATGAAAAGGGAATTATGAGTAAAATTGAACTTTGATGGGGGATTCAGTTCTGGAAAAGAATTTGGTATTTTCCAGTCTGCTAGGACCAATTACCTTGAAATATTTTAAAATCTCAGTAAATAGTTATTGCTGAAATGGCTGTTGGCAGTTCTTATTATGATTCAGAGAAGAGCAAATAGACCTTAACTTCATTTTGAAAAAGACCAAATTACCATACCCGAGTGAGTAATGACAGGACTACAACTAAAACATAAACAACATTAATGATGACCATAAAAAGTCACAAAATTGCTAAATGTTATAATTTAGAGTTGACATAAAAATTGATGGCCAGGCATGGTGGCTCACGCCTGTAATCCCAGAACTATGTGAGGCTGAGGCAGGTGGATCACTTGAGGTCAGGAGTTCAACACCAGCCTGGCCAACATGGTGAAACCCTGTCTCTACTAAAAATACAAAAATTAGCCGGGCATGGTGGTAGGGGCCTGTAACCCAGCTACTCGTGAGGCCAAGGCAGGAGAATTGCTTGAGCCTGCAGCAGCTGCAGTAAGCCAAGATCATGCTGTGCCTCAAGGAAAAAAAAAATTAATGTTTACTGATATTTGTTGAAGTCCTACAACATCACCTCTGAGAATAGGAGAAATGAAGCAACAGTTGTGTCTAGATGTCAGAGGCATGGCTGGGCCTCCATCTCTGCCTAAGGGAGATATAAAAGAGTTCAAACTATTGCCCATGTTCCCCAGGGTCAGAAGTTCTAATTATGATGATAGAGGCTGGGTTGTAAGTAGTAAGTGAAGGGTAGCAGAATATGCCATCTTTGGCATAAGAAGTATTTTGAGTTGAAGACAATTGAGAAAAAAAATAGATTAAAAACAAACAAACACCTCTGCCCTCTCCCTATTTGCCTAAAAGCAGGATATGAAATTGTGAAGGTGTCTTCTTACTCGGGGAAGAACAAAAGTTAGTCACCAGAGACTTTAGACTCTTATCAGCCTGGACATAGCACCAGAGAAGTCTTTTTTTTTAAAAAAAAAAAAAAAAAAAGGGAAAGAAAAAGTTGCCTTCCCACAATTTACTGCACTAGAAACTCAAAGTCCTTTTCGTCTTCCTTGTCACTTAAAAAATGTATTCTTTTCTTAAAATGCTATATAAGCCCAAGTTCTAAATCCTCTTTTGAGTATTCATCTCAGTACTCCCCTGTGTTTGTACAATGCACATGCTTTGTTTCTGTCTTGTCAATCTGTCTTTTGTTAGTCTACTTGATAGGGCCACAGATGGAGAACCTAAGATGAATAGAAAAAAAAGATTTTTCTCCCCAACAGAAGGATTATCGCCAGTTGCACTTGTTCTATATACCCGTAGTCTCGGTATGCTGACCCAGACTTGGGTAATAGGACCCAGTGGGTAACCGAGGAACCCCACCTTTGTGCAGGATCAGTGAAGATGTAATCTGGATATTCATAAGCTCTTCTCTACCTCTTGGCATCCCACAGTCCTGTGTTAATGTAAGTGTGGTCTTCCCCAGAAAGGGGAGGCCTCCCTAACATTGTTAAAGCCTAGCATATGCTGCTTAGAGGAAATTCTATATCCCTAAGCACTTAGATTGCTGAATAAGAAAGAATGATAATAAAATAAACAATTAAATAAAAGTTTTAAAAAATGAATAAAATAAACCTGTGGAAACTATAAGGAAGGCCAGAAGAAATATAAAATTGGAGATTAATTGGGGTGCAGGAAAGTTATGGAAAGAATATAAGTCCTGCTAGATAAATCATTAGCTATTTTAATAAAGAATACAGAAGAAAATAGGAACAAAAGAATATATACTGGAATAATTTTGAGAGTAATTTGAAGAATTAGATGCAAATAAATTTGAAAACCTTTAAAAAGAAACCAATGGCCTAACTGACCCAAGAAGGGAAAGAAAATCTAAACAGACTGATAAATACAAAATGAAATTCAGACACTTACAGAGCAGCCAGGCATGGTGGCTCACACCTGTAATCCTGTCACTTTGGGAGGCTGAGATGGGAGGATCACTTGAGGCTAGGAGTTTGAGACTAGCCTGGGCAAGGCTCCCATCTCTAAAAGAAAAGAAATTAGCTGGGCATGGTGGCATGTGCCTTAGTTTCAGCTACTCAGGAGGCTGAGACGAGGATTGCTTGAGCCTAGGAGGGCAAGGCTGCAGTGAGCCATGGTCATGCCACTGAATTCCAGCCTAAGTGACAGAGCAAGACCTTGTCTCAAAAAAAAAAAAAAAAAAAGTTACAGAGCTCCAACTAAATAATGTGGGGAACAAAAGAAAAAAGAAGATGATTTTATGGCTGATTTTTTTTTTAAGGAAAAGCAATTCATGTACCCTTGAAGATTAGATTAAGTTCTATAAAATAGCCCAAAATGACAGTGGCTGAAACAAGTTTATTTCTCTCCCATTTAAAGCAAGTCTAGATGTGGAAGTCTGGGAAGCCCAGAAAATCCAGGTCTTGTTTGTGTATGGAAACTCCAGAAAATCACAGATTCCTTCCAGCCACCCCTCAATTACCCCTGGGATCCAAGAGAGCCACTAAAGTTCCAGCCATCATACTCACAACCCAAGTTGTAGGATGGAAAAAAGGACACAAAAGTAGGGTGAAGAGCATGTGTGCAACAGCTCTCTTTTACTCTAGTGTCCTAAAACCTATCATAAAACCTTTGGCTTGCCTTGCATTAGCCAGAATTTAGTACATGGCCACACTTAAGAAGTCAGAAAGATTAGCTTTTTTTCCAGGGTAGTTGGCTGAAAATCAGGAGTTCTCATATTAAAAAACAGAGAAGGGACATCGAATAGATGACCAACAATCTCCTTCACACTCATACTATTTAAACTGTCCTAGTCAATGACCAAAAAAGAAAAGCCTACAAACTCATTGATATAAAAGCTTAACAAAGGTACTCCCCGCCCCCCGCCCGCCACACACCATCCCCAAAAGGAAATTTCTAATCCAATTAACAGTCTTAGGTTGGGCTGCTGAAACAAAATACCACAGCCTGAGTGACTTAAACAACGACAATTTATCTCTCACTGTTCTGAGGTCTGAGTTGATTCTTTGTGAAGGCCCTTTCCTAGCTTGCAGATGGCTACCTTCCTGCTATGTCTTCACATGGCAAAGAGAGAGCTAGCTTTCTGGTCTTTTCTTATAAGGGACCAGTCCCATCATGCCCATCATGAAGACTCGATCTGCTAGGATCTCAACTAAACCTAACTATCACCCAAAGAGCCCACCTCCAAAGACCATCACATTGAATGTGAGAGTTTCTACATATGCATTGTGGGAAACACAAACATTTACTTCAACTGTAACTATTGAAGCAAAAATGTCCCCCCACCATAGACATCCAGCACCACAGTAGTACATTTATTACAATTGAACTTACATTGACACGTCATTATCAACGAAAGTCTGTAATTTACATTAGGGTTTATTCTTGGTGTTGTGCTTTCTATGGGTTTTGACAAATGTATAATGTCATGTATTCACCATTATAGTATCACAGAAGTTTCACTGCCCTAAAAATCCTGTGTTCTGCCTTTTCAACACTTCCTGTCACCCAATTTCTATCAACTAATCTTTTGACTGTGTCCATAGTTACTGTCTTTTCTAGAGTGTCATACAGTTGTGAAGCAGGAAGCAGGAGTGAACTCCGGAGGCAGGGACTTTACTCCGGACCAGATTGAAGACTAGCCGAAACAGGGACGAGGTTAAAGCACCTCTCCATAAGACACGCCCACCAGCGCCATGTCAGTTTTTCGTTGCCATGGCAACAACAGGACATTATCGACTTCTTTCCTCTGTACCTACTCCGAAGTTACCACTCTTTTTCTAGAAATTTCTGCATAATCCCCCTTAACATGCACTTAACTAAAAGCAGGTATATTACTGCAGAACTGCCCCTGAGCTGCTACTCTGGGCACATTACTTATGGGTTAGCCCTGCTCAGCAAGGAGCAGTACCTGTTCTGCTGTTGTACACTGCTGCTTCAGTAAAAGTTGCTAACACCACCACTTCACCCTTGAATTCTTCCCGGGCTAAGCCCTAATTTTTGGCTTGCTTGCCCTGCATCAGTTGGAGTCATATAGTATGCAGTCTTTTCAGGTTGGCTTTTTAGTAACATACATTTAAGTTTCCTTCATGTGTTTTCATGGCTTGATCGTTTCTTTTCTTTTTCTTTTTCTTTTTTCTTTTCTTTCTTTTTTTTTTTTTTTTTGAGACAGAGGAGTCTTGCTCTGTTGCCCAGGCTGAAGTGCAGTGGCACTGGCTCACTGCAACCTCCATCTCCCAGGTTCAAACGATTCTCATATCTCAGCCTCCCGAGTAGCTGGGATTACAGGCTCACGCCACTATGCCCGGCTAATTGGGGTTTTCCCATGTTGACCAGGCTGGTCTCAAACTCCTGGCCTCAAGCAATCCACCCACTTCGGCCTCCCAAAGTGAATGCATTTCTTTTTAACTCTAAATAACATTCCATTATTCAGAAGTACCACAGTTATCCACTTACCTACTGAAAGACATCTTGTTTCCAAGTTTTGGATAAATTATGAATAAAGCTGCTATAAACATCTATGTGCAGGTTTTTGTGTGGAGATAAGTTTTCAATTCCTTTGGATAAATACTAAGGAGTGTGATTGGTGAATCTTATGGTAAAAGTATGGTTACTTTTGTAAGAAACCACCAAACTGTCTTCCAAAGTGATTGCACATTTTGCATTCTCACCAGTAATGAACAAGTTACTATTGCTACATATCTTTGCAACCTTTGGTGCTGACAGTGTTCTAAATTTTGGTCATTCTACTAGGTATGCAGTGGTATCTACTTGTTTTAATTTGCAGTTCCCTAATGACATGATGTCAAGCATCTTTTCATATGCATACTTGCATCTGTGTATCTTCTTTGGTGAACAGATGTTCAGGTCATTGGCCTGCTTTAAATCAGGTTATTTTCTTACTGTTGAGTTTTAAGTATTCTTTGTATATTCTAAAAATATTGTTCTTCATCAGATCTGTCTTTTGCAAACATTACCTGCCAATGTGTGGCTTTTCTTCAACACTTCTTTGTAAATTTGCAAGTCCTTTGAGAAAAGAAATGCACCCAAAGTATTAATTTGGCAATCTCATATCACGAGAGTACTCTAAAGCTAAATAAATTACAGTTTTTCAAATTTTGAATTAATTGATCTTTGCTATTGTTAGCAAGGTCTTGTATTCTTTTTTTTTTTTTTTTTTTTTTTTAATAGAGACGGGTCTTGCTACAGTGCCCAGGCTGGTCTCGAACTCCAGGCCTAAAATGATCCTCCTGCCTTGGCCTTCCAAAGTACTGGGATTACAGGCATAAGTCACCACGCTCAGCCATCTGGTATTCTTTAGCAACTGTTTGGTAACTTAATCTTTCACTTTTTGAAAACAAAAAATAGTTTTTTTCTCATAGTTTTCTAACAAAATCTTCATAACTGAAATAATTTCTCTTTATCACCTCTTCTTATAAATATGGTTTTCTTTTTTTAAATAAAAATTTAAGACATTTTATAACTGGCCAAATTTACTAGCTTAGATACTATTAGATAGTCAATATTTTTTGTTGGATATTTGATTTTTATTTCAGGCAACTAATATCTATTCATTTTTGCACTGTTGGAAGAAAATTACTGATCAAATTCACTATGTATTTGCAGAAAATGGCTTTCAATATTGTCTACTTTATCATCCTTTTTTTTTTTTTCTTTCTTCCTTTTTAGATACAGGGTCTCACTATGTTGCCCAGGCTGGTCTCCAACTTCTGGGCTCAAACAATCCTCCCTCCTTGGCCTTCCAAAGGGTTGGATATGTTTTATCTACAGTTTTGTTGTTTTGTTCTGCTACAGGATATTTGCAATTGCCATTTATCATGAAATTCATGACATACCTTCTTCCACTCTCCTTTTTATCTTTATTGTTCTGGTTATAGGACTAGCTTTGCATCTCTACTCAATTCTGTATCAGTAGTATGCTTTCATTTTAAATTTTAAGTTTGTCCATATGTATATTGACACAGGGTCTTGCTCTGTTGCCCAGACTGGAGTGCAGTGGCAAGATCAGGGCTCACTGCAGCCTTGACTGCCTAGGCTCAAGTCATCCTCCCACCTCAGCCTCCAGAATGGCTGGGACTACAGGCACGCACCACCACACATGGCTCATTTTTTTGTATTGAGACAGGGTTTCTCCATGTTGCCCAGGCTGGTCTTGAACTACTGGGCTCAAGCAATCCTCCCACCTTAGCCTCCCAAAGTGTTGGGATTACAGGCTTGAGCCACCATGCCTCGCTTCTACACTTATTTTTAATTCTAAAATAATTTATAATAATAAATATTAACAATTAGATTTAATTACTGATAAATATTAAATGTTAAATAGGTTTTATTAAATAATTAAATAAAAATGAAAATAATCAGTATTTCAATTTAATTACTAATTATAATTCACAGTTATCCTTGTAACTCCTAATGTCTATATAAAAGATTTTTATATTTTTTAATTCTTAAAATTTTATTATTTATTTCACACCAGGCCATCACTGTGATACATTTTTTAAAACACATTAAATTATCACCAGAAAAGTGCTGTGATGGAAAATATAAATTGAAATACCTTTTCTGGTTAGGAGAGTAATTCTGTTTTTCTGATAGAGAATAGAAGAGTCCTTCAGGCCCCTCCAAACTGTCATATTCCGGGCATCGGGTGTCCCCATCCTCACTTCAGTCCACAGGCAGGGTCCTCAGTCTTCAGCGCTCCTTCTCTTTCCCCTTTGTCTTGTGTCTCCTTGGGTCTCTTTTCTCCAAGACCTAAACTCCCTGAGGACAGGACTATTTTTTACATCTTGATGTCACTCCTGAGCACTTGCTTTAATGTGTTGGACACTGGGTCCATTAAAGATTGTATGTGAAATTATAAAAGAAACGTTTTCACCTTTCTGTGGTACAGCTAT